AGCATTCACAATTGAGGTTTGCAAAGCAGTGTAGGGAACTAGAGCCGCCACGACAGGGAGGTTGGCGCCTCGGGCCATGTCACCTTCGATGCATCCTGTCTCATGTGCCCTCTGTGTTCCCCGTGGGTCCTGTGTAGTGAAATGAAATACTAACTTTGCCCTCATGTATGGTAGGTTTGTGTGCAGTGTGCAGTGACAAAAGTGTCTTCCAAATTTGAAGACAGTATGTAGAGAATTCATGTGACATGTTTGTAACTAGCAGATAAAACCTAAAAACAAAGGAAATTTTAAACATCGTTTAAATAAAGCTTGTCGCTCACGGGCTGCATGGGGCCCAGGACGGCTTTGAATGTGGCCCAGTACAAATCCGTAAACTTTCTTAAAACATGATGAGATTTTCTTGTGATTTTTTTTTTTTTTTTAAGCTCATCAGCTCTCATTAGTGTTCACTGATTCTATGTGTGGCCCAAGACAATTCTTCTTCCAGTGTGGCCCAGGGAAGCTAAAAGATTGGACCCCCAGGTTTAGATTACCGACATCATAAATTGTTTTTTTTTTTTAATTATCCAGGTATCAACTAGAAGGTATCCTAAGTTTAAAGACCCTATTTTAGAAGAAATAGACATAGCAAGTTACTATTGCCAGGCACTATGTGCTTTGTGTCATTTGATTTACACACTAACCCTATTACATAGGTACAGTATTATTAATTACCCATTATATAAGTAAGGAAACTGAGGTTTGGGCAGACTAAGCAACTGGCCCAGAACATCACAGCTAGTGTTAAAATGTTAAATATGTCAGTATATTTTTTAAAAGAAAAATCTTGCTCTGGATTGATCAGCGATGCGCTTTTCCTAGATCCATAAGCCATACTTGAGAACATGATTAGCATATAACGACGTTTGTATATAACACACTGTGTGGCAGGCACCATTTTAGGCCTTTTTACATGTGTGAACTCATGCAACCCTCACAACCCTATGTTTGCAAATCCCCCTTTAAAGATGGGAAACCAAGTCACAGAGAGGTAACTTAACTTGCCAGAGTCACATAGCTAATAATTGGAGTTGCGGAGCTACAACCCAGGCAGCCTGGATCTAGTGTGTTCACATAACCATGGGCTTCAGTTTGTCTCCTACGTGGAAAGCTGAGCCATGCCTAGTCGACCTGGGGTCGGGCATCACTCCGTATGACAGTGAAGGGCTCATTTTATCCGAACGGGAAGCAGGACAGCCAGGCTGCGGGGGGAACGGCGTCCCTCTGCTGATGCCTGTGGCTGTGTTTGTGCATTTACACGTCACATTAGCGGAGATGAATGCCACTTGGAATCCAACCCACCGCAGCAGATTACCTCATGCAAGAGAGAAAACAGCCCTGCCTGTGCTAGCCTGGCTCTGCGTTGGGCTGTATTTACTCACGGGGCCTCAGCTGGCCAGGGCCTTGGAGCAGCTCTGGGGCCCCCGACCCGGGCAGGAATCCCAGCTCAGGACTAGACGCACAGAGGAGGACGGGGTGGGGAAGAGCAGTTCCCTCCCATACCCTCGTCCCCTCCCAGCAAGTACAGAGGGTCGTACAGCAATCGTCCCGCCTTACTTAGAGGCTCTGATCTGCACAAAACTGGCCAGAGCTGAATTCAGCGCAAATAAAGACTCGGCCCGCCGCCACTTCAGAAAGGTTGCTGACCGCTGGCTGGAAGCCGGCCTCGGAGAGTCCACAGCTGAGAAGCATTTCTGAGCTGTCTTTAGTTAGCCCTGGGGGTTTCTTCCACCCTCTGGCTGTTTCTGCACTGAACTAGAAAAGATATCAAAGACACTCATTAAAGAACCAGACCCAGTGACTACAAGCTTGGAAA